GAGAGGCTGGGTGGGGCACAGAGGGGGAGAGGCTGGGTGGGGGCACAGAGGGGGAGAGGCTGGGTGGGGCACAGGGGGGAGAGGCTGGGTGGGGCACACGGGGGAGAGGCTGGGTGGGGCACAGAGGGGGAGAGGCTGGGTGGGGCACAGAGGGGGAGAGGCTGGGTGGGGGCACAGAGGGGGAGAGGCTGGGTGGAGGCACGGGGGGGGAGAGGCTGGGTGGGGCACGGAGGGGGAGAGGCTGGGTGGGGCACGGAGGGGGAGAGGCTGGGTGGGGGCACAGAGGGGGAGAGGCTGGGTGGGGCACAGAGGGGGAGAGGCTGGGTGGGGCACACAGGGGGAGAGGCTGGGTGGGGCACAGAGGGGGAGAGGCTGGAAATTCAGCTCCTTTGGCGACGTACGAGGAATTCCTGAAGGCAGCAGCCTGGGGAATACTCCAGTTATAACCATTATTTTGTTGTGAGGGTTGGAACAGCCTATTTTGAAGTTATTTCTCATGAGAGGTTGGGGCTGGAAGCGTCTGTATCACCTAGGGTGCAGTTTTAGCTGCTAGGAATTGGAAACCAAGCCAAAACGACTTAGTACTAAGGAAACTTACTGTTTCAAGTAACAAGAAGCCTGGACACAGAGTGGATTCCAAGGCTGCTAAGTTCAGAGGCTCGACAGCCACATCAAAGGCCCACCTTTCAGTTCATCTGCCCTCAGATGGCAGGCCTCATGGTCACAAGAAGGCTGCCTGGGCTCTGGACATTACCGACGGGCCCCACAGGGACAGGAACAGGAGACGCGGTCTCTTCCTTGTGTCTCCTTTTGAGAGAGGGAATCCATAGCTAGATGCCCCTGCAGGTTCCCGTCAGGTCTCCTTCCTAAACCAATCCTGGGAGGTCCTGAGTGAGCCGTGACCACCAGGACTGAGTCCTGATCCCAGCGCAAGCCCAGGTGACCAGCATTGGAGACGGCGCACGGGTTAGAATGTGGACCGTGGGGAATGTGACGGACGCTCTCCTGTTGCCGCGGCCACCACAGACACATTTGGGTGCCGGGAGAGTGAGGCCGCGGGGGCTGGGAAGGGACCGGTGTATGGGGGACAGCAGGCGAAGGTCACTCGGGAACCAGCCCAGCTCTGAGGCTGCGGGCAGGTCGGAAAGGGAGCAGGACGGCGACCCCCGTGGCCTCCAGAGCTCTGTGTACGAGAGCCGGCGGGTCACAGACCCCGAACGCCAGGACCTGGACAATGCAGAGCTGGGACCAGAAGACCCAGAAGAGGAGCTTCCCCCCGAGGAGGTGGCCGGGGAGGAGTTCCCGGAGACCCTGGATCCCAAAGAGGCACTTTCTGAGTTGGAGAGAGTCCTGGACAAGGACTTGGAAGAGGACATTCCTGAAATCAGGTGGGCACCGGGGAACGGGCCTGCCTGGGTGCAGCTCCAACTTCAACGTGGAATTCTCCCAAAGCCGGCTGTCCATCAGCCAGAAGCTCCCCAGCACCACCATGACCAAAGCAAGGAAGAGGAGGAGGCGGAGGAGGCTCATGGAGCTGGCAGAGCCCAAGATAAACTGGCAAGTCCTGAAAGACAGGTGAGGACACGCCAGACCACGGCCTCGTAGGGGGCAGTGGGGCTCGGACCCTGTCTCCTCGCAGGAAGGGACGCTGTGGTAAGGGGTATGCCTGGATCTCCCCATGTAAGATGAGCTTGCACTTCTGTCTCTGCTGGTAAGTCCAGGGCTGTCTCCGCCGTGTGCCTACTCCCTTGCCCTGAGCCGTCCGCTTATTCCAGGCCCTCTGTGTACTGGACCGAGCGGTTCCTTGAGGACACCACCCTCACCATCACAGTGCCCGGTAGGTGGAGCCCGTGCCTGCTGAGACCCCTGGGTTCACTGACTCCGTTTCCCATTTTGCATAGCGGTGTCCCGCCGCGTGGAGGAACTGTCTCGGCCCAAGAGATTCTACCTGGAATATTACAACAACAACAGGTGGGGGAAGGAGGGCTGGGTGGCTACTCAGAAGCTGCTGGTCTAAAATGGGGACCTCCCCCAGGACGACTCCTGTCTGGCCCATTCCTCGGTCCTCCCTGGAATACAGAGCGTCGAGTCGCCTGAAGGAACTGGCCGCCCCGAAGATTCGTGATAACTTCTGGAGCATGCCCATGTCTGAGGTGGGTGCCCCGTGCCCCCCGCGACTCACCCCCACGTAACCCTTCTCTCTATTTCTCTTTCCAGGTGTCCCAGGTATCCAGGGCAGCCCAAATGGCAGTCCCCAGCTCGCGGATCCTCCAGTTGTCAAAGCCGAAGGCCCCAGCCACCCTCTTGGAAGAGTGGGACCCCGTGCCAAAACCCAAGCCACATGTGTCAGACCATAACCGCCTCCTTCACTTGGCCAGTAAGTAGGTGCCTCAGGCTAGGCATTTCCTGTAGTGGAAGAGACTCCACACTCTTTTCCCCAGGAGCCTCTTCACAGAGCCAGGGCTGGTCTGCCAAGAAGTGGGTAGCCCTTATTCATTTGCGCAGAAGTTCCACGCAAAGAGGGATCTGGAAAGAAGGTGGGAGCTTTCCCAGAAATCAAAGGCCCTGATCAGTGCTGTCCTTCTCTTCTGCCCCCACTAGGGCCCAAAGCTCAGTCGGACAAGTGCGTTCCTGACCGAGATCCTCGCTGGGAGGTGCTGGATGTCACCAAGAAGGTGGTGGCCAGCCCCCGGATCATCTCCCTGGCCAAGCCCAAAGTGCGCAAGGGCCTCAACGAGGGATACGACAGGCGTCCCCTCGCCTCTATGAGCTTGCCACCCCCAAAAGCATCACCAGAAAAGTGTGATCAACCCAGGCCTGGCCTCTAAGACCTCCGCTCCCAGTAAACACCCTCAGGCACCCTAACCCTGTGTATGTGATTATTCTGAGCTTTTTGGCCTGGAGAAGGGAGGGCGGGCTAGAAGGCCAAAAGAAGGATGAGGAGGACAATAATATTTATTTTTGCATCCAACCTGCGACTTGTCCAGCTGTTTATTTTCCGAGTCACTTTCATTGACCATCTCGAGCGCCTTCTGAATCTCTTCAGTCCAGACTTATTCGTCCATTCCTGAGGGCCCACGGGACCGTCGGAGTCGGAACGACAGCCACAGTCAAACCAGCCGACGCTCCTGCTGAGGGGCCACGGGACCGTCGGAGTCGGAACGACAGCCACAGTCAAACCAGCCGACGCTCCTGCTGAGGGGCCACGGGACCGTCGGAGTCGGAACGACAGCCACAGTCAAAGCAGCCGACGCTCCTGCTGAGGGCCCACGGGACCGTCGGAGTCGGAACGACAGCCACAGTCAAAGCAGCT